TAATCACAGTTATGCTAGTCCTTGATAATGTTAAGCTAATCCTTTGGGATCAAACAACCAAGTGACTTTCTTATCAAAACAAGAACTCGGGCTTTTCCATTACGTGTACACAGACTTATGAAAAACGGTGAAAAAAAAATCTAGTAACTGTCTCACAGGGATCCAAGGTAAGACTTGGATTTCACAAAAATCTGCAATAATTCAGTTTCTTTCCTCAGAATGCTTATACTCATTTAAAAATGGAAGTCTACAAGAGAACGTAGTAACATCCTACTGCGTGACATGAAATGTAGGGAACGAATGTTTCTTTTTTTCCTTGCTGAACTCGTTAGTGCCGCCAGGTCCTCAGGAGAGGCCCAAGGGAGGTGAAGGGGGCGACCCCGAGGCGAGGAAAAAACGAGCGCCGCCGCTCAGCCCGGGGAGGGCATCCTCCGGCCTCCGTGAGTGGCCGGTCTCTCCGGCCGCCAGAGCACCCCTCTCAACCCGGGCCTTGGGGACGGAGGACAGAGATAAAATGGCCTCGAAGCGGCGGAAGTGTTCCCCGCAGGCGGGAAGGTAGAGCGGCTCACGAGAGACCGGTGCCGCACCAGGCCCGTGTGGCCTTTCGGGCCCTGCCCGCCCCTTACCCGCCGGGGGCGGCTGCGCATCAGCCCTCAGGCCCCGGAGGTCCCCCGCGTCCGCTCCCGCCAGCCGGCCCGCGCCTACCTCTCCAGGCAGAAGCCGCGCCGGCGCCACCGGTCGCATAGGCCGAGGCCGCGCTGCTTGCCCTGCCGCCCGGGCCCCCCGGGCCACCGCGCAGCCGGACAGCTCTGCCGCCGGCCCCGCCGCGCTCCTAGTCCCGCCGCAACCCCTGCGCTCCCCTTTATTTGTGGGTCTCGCTGCCACAAAATGGCGCTGAGGGAGGAAACCAGGCCCCGCCGCCCGGCCCCGCCCCGCCGCACGGCTCCGCTCCGCCCTGCCCCGCCCCACAGCCGGTCCGAACGCGCCGCAGGCCAGCGCCACTGCCTCCCGCCTCCCGCCTCCCGCCTCCCGCCAGCCTCCCCGCTCCGCCATGTTCGCCTTCTGGCCCACTCACAGGAGAGTCGCCTTTCAGGCGTGGCCGCAGTCACTCGCCCGCCGCCGAACCCCGCCAGGAGAGGAAAGGTGAAGGGAGGGAGGCCGTCGGCCTAGCCCGATGACTGACCGGGCTGTGCTTTCTCGTCTTCAGCACCAGCAGGCAGCTGGCTCCGGTTTTGGGGTATCTGGGCTCCAGGCAGAAGCACAGCCTCCCCGACCTGCCCTACGACTACGGCGCCCTGGAACCTCACATCAACGCGCAGATCATGCAGCTGCACCACAGCAAGCACCACGCGGCCTACGTGAACAACCTGAACGTCACCGAGGAGAAGTACCAGGAGGCGTTGGCCAAGGGTAGGTTCCAGGCTGAGCGGCGGGAGGCAGTCCAAAAAAATGTGTTTGCATTTTAACTTTTCAGGAGATGTTACAGCCCAGATAGCTCTTCAGCCTGCACTGAAGTTCAATGGTGGTGGTCATATCAATCATAGCATTTTCTGGACAAACCTCAGCCCTAACGGTGGTGGAGAACCCAAAGGTTGGTATATATTGGTGCACCCTTATCTACATTTGTGGGTGGTTTTGGATTTTTTTTTTAATAGGGGAGTTGCTGGAAGCCATCAAACGTGACTTTGGTTCCTTTGACAAGTTTAAGGAGAAGCTGACGGCTGCATCTGTTGGTGTCCAAGGCTCAGGTTGGGGTTGGCTTGGTTTCAATAAGGAACGGGGACACTTACAAATTGCTGCTTGTCCAAATCAGGATCCACTGCAAGGAACAACAGGTTAGATTTAAAAATTGTGATTTCATTTGGGATGGTTGGTTTGTTTTCCCCTTCTTTCTAACAGGCCTTATTCCACTGCTGGGGATTGATGTGTGGGAGCACGCTTACTACCTTCAGTATAAAAATGTCAGGCCTGATTATCTAAAAGCTATTTGGAATGTAATCAACTGGGAGAATGTAACTGAAAGATACATGGCTTGCAAAAAGTAAACCACGATCGTTATGCTGAGTATGTTAAGCTCTTTATGACTGTTTTTGTAGTGGTATAGAGTACTGCAGAATACAGTAAGCTGCTCTATTGTAGCATTTCTTGATGTTGCTTAGTCACTTATTTCATAAACAACTTAATGTTCTGAATAATTTCTTACTAAACATTTTGTTATTGGGCAAGTGATTGAAAATAGTAAATGCTTTGTGTGATTGAATCTGATTGGACATTTTCTTCAGAGAGCTAAATTACAATTGTCATTTATAAAACCATCAAAAATATTCCATCCATATACTTTGGGGACTTGTAGGGATGCCTTTCTAGTCCTATTCTATTGCAGTTATAGAAAATCTAGTCTTTTGCCCCAGTTACTTAAAAATAAAATATTAACACTTTCCCAAGGGAAACACTCGGCTTTCTATAGAAAATTGCACTTTTTGTCGAGTAATCCTCTGCAGTGATACTTCTGGTAGATGTCACCCAGTGGTTTTTGTTAGGTCAAATGTTCCTGTATAGTTTTTGCAAATAGAGCTGTATACTGTTTAAATGTAGCAGGTGAACTGAACTGGGGTTTGCTCACCTGCACAGTAAAGGCAAACTTCAACAGCAAAACTGCAAAAAGGTGGTTTTTGCAGTAGGAGAAAGGAGGATGTTTATTTGCAGGGCGCCAAGCAAGGAGAATTGGGCAGCTCATGCTTGAGACCCAATCTCCATGATGACCTACAAGCTAGAGTATTTAAAGGCAGTGGTAAATTTCAGGAAAGCAGAAGTTAAAGGCAAAATTGTAAATCAGTCGAGATCGGGTGCCTTCAGGGTGGTATGGCTGTATACCAAAATTGTAAATCACTACATGAAGCTTATATATTGGTTTGGCCTGAAAGGTGAAGTGGGGTAGGCAGGGGGCGGGCTTACAGGTTATGGTGGATTCAAAGACTCCCTGATTTGTGATTGGTTAAGGAAGCAAAGCTTTGTCTAAAAACTTGGGGTCCGCAGAAAGGAACATTAAGGTCTGGCCAGGCCCCTCAGGAAGAAACTGAGAGCAAAGAATGGAGGTCAGAGTTTAGTCCCTGGTGTTCCCCCTTATCTGACGTCTGTGTGAATCCATTTGGTGGGGGTCTGGGTTTCTGAAAAGTAGCTCAGGGGCACGTGTTAAGGATGTCTCTAGGTGACTCTAACTTCCCTGGCTATTGTTTGAAACTGTTATGACCTTCTTGCTTATCAGCTTGCTGGTTTCCTTCTCGGGGCGAGCTGGGTGCCTGGAGTTTTCGGTGAAGGAAACTCAAGATTCTCCTTTATTTCTGTGCTTGTGGGAATCCCCCTGGCACACCCCAAAGAGGGGTCCCTGCTCCGTCTCACAGGGATCTTTTTGTATATTTGGCTTAGCATCATACATTTGCCATGTTGTTTCATCATCTGCCTAATTTACTGTTTTTGAATATTTCATTTGTTTCTAATTGTTACTACAGATAATGCTGGGGTGAGCAACTCTGTGTACATAGGTTTATCTCCTATTGGAATATTTTCTTTATATAGGCGTTTTTTTTTTTTCTTTTTTTTTGGAGACAGAGTCTTGCTCTGTTGCCCAGGCTGGAGTGCAGTGGCGCGACCGGAGCTCACTGCAACCTCCACTTCCCGGGTTCAAGTGATTGTCCCACCTCAGCCTCCTGAATAGCTGGGATTACAGGTGCATGCTACCATGCCTGGCTACTTTTTGTATTTTTAGCAGAGACAGGGTTTCACCATGTTGGCCAGGGTGGTCTCGAACTCCTGACCTCAAGTGATCCGTCTGGCTCAGCCTCCCAAAGTGCTGGGATTACAGGTGTGAGCCACTGCACCTGGCCTATATAGGCTTTTTTCTTAAACCTATTTAGTAATGTTTTCCCAAGTTTATTTTTTATTTTTAATTTTTTCCCCAAGTTTATTTTTCTATTTTTTTTTCATGGAAAAATGGGGTAACTTAGCAGTTTCAATATTGAAGACTGAAGTTTAAAAAAAATTTAAATTCAAGGTACTTTTAAAATTCAGTTAGAAAAGTAGGCTTTAAAAATTATTAGAGACAAGAGTACCAAAGCGGTGTGTGTATGTGTGTGTGTGTATGCATGCTTGTGGATTGGAAAAACTTTGGAGACTGATTACTTTTCATTATATATGTGTCACAGTGAAACAGCTTTTATGTGTCATGTAAGATTACTGCTTGCCTCTCTAAGGAAGGTCGTGACTGTTTAAATAGACGGGCAAGGTGGAACCTTTTGAAAGATGAGCTTTTGAATATAAGTTGTCTGCTAGATCATGGTTTGTATTGAACTAACAAGGTTTGCAGATCTGCTGACTTATATAAAGCTTTTTGATTCCTACTAAGCTTTAAGATTTAAAAAATGTTCAATGTTGAAATTTCTGTGGGGCTCTATTTTTGCTTTGGCTTTCTGGTGAGAGAGTGAGGAAGCATTCTTTCCTTCACTAAGTTTGTCTTTCTTGTCTTCTGGATAGATTGATTTTAAGAGACTAAGGGAATTTACAAACTAAAGATTTTAGTCATCTGGTGGAAAAGGAGACTTTAAGATTGTTTAGGGCTGGGCGGGGTGACTCACATCTGTAATCCCAGCACTTTGGGAGGCCAAGGCAGGCAGAACACTTGAAGGAGTTCAAGACCAGCGTGGCCAACGTGGTGAAACCCTGTCTCTACTAAAAATACAAAAATTGTTTAGCTCTGTTTTTCATAATAGAAATAGAAAAGGTAAAATTGCTTTTCTTCTGAAAAGAACAAGTATTGTTCATCCAAGAAGGGTTTTTGTGACTGAATCAGCAGTGCCTGCCCTAGTCATAGCTGTGCTTCAAAAACCTCAGCATGATTAGTGTTGGAGCAAAACAAGGAAGCAAAGCAAATACTGTTTTTGAAATTCTATCTGTTGCTTGAACTATTTTGTAATAATTAAACTTTGATGTTGAGAAATCACAACTTTATTGTACACTTCATTGCAACTTGAAATTCATGGTCTTAAAGTGAGATTTGAATTTCTATTGAGCGCCTTTAAAAAAGTAATACCAAACCATAAAGTTAAAATCTATGTATATTGAGTCATATCTAAAACCACGTATAAACATAAATTGTATTTCCTGTTTTAATTCCAGGGGAAGTACTGTTTGGGAAAGCTATTATTAGGTAAATGTTTTACAAATTACTGTTTCTCACTTTCAGTCATACCCTAATGATCCCAGCAAGATAATGTCCTGTCTTCTAAGATGTGCATCAAGCCTGGTACATACTGAAAACCCTATAAGGTCCTGGATAATTTTTGTTTGATTATTCATTGAAGAAACATTTATTTTCCAATTGTGTGAAGTTTTTGACTGTTAATAAAAGAATCTGTCAACCATCAAAGAGGTCTGCATTATGCTTGCATGTCAAAAACTTTAAAAATCCTATAATCTTCTGTCATTTTCACTGAGTTTCCATGGGAAAGGAATAGTAAATAATGGGTAGTTGAAATATTACTCTTAAGACCAAGACCTGTATCTCCAGTCATATCTGTAATAACATCATCTGATAACCTAAAAGCATAGTATTAGGGATATACGACAAAACCAAAGTGTTTTTGCTGTTGTCACATACCACTCAATACTTTTACACCAGGTTGTCCAGTGGACACCAGCTGGATGTCCTATAATTCAATTCTGACACTGTCTACCTGGAATTGGAGTCAGATCCCACAGGTGGAGGGCTCAGCCCACAAGACTGCCCCCACTCCAGATACCAATCGCAAGTCCCTATACTTCTGACTGGCTATAAAGTGGGGTTCCCGTGACCCTTTCCTTGGTTTTGATTTATTTGCTAGAGCAGCTCCCAGAACACAGAGAAACACTCTACTTATGTTTACCCATTTTTAATTTTATTACTTTATTAAAACTACATATTGGTTACAATACTAATTTATTGTAAAGGATATTTCATTTATTTATTTTTTTATTTAGAGATGGAGTCTCACTGTGTCACCCAGGCTGGAGTGCGGTGGCACAGTCTCAACTCACTGCAACCTCCACCTCCTGAGTTCAAGCGATTCTCATGCCTCAGCCTCCCAAGTAGCTGGGATTACAAGTGTGCACCACCATGCCCAGCTAATTTTTGTATTTTTAGTAGAGATGGGGTTTCACTCTGTTGGCCAGGCTGGTCTCAAACTCCTGACCTCAAGTCATCCACCCACCTCAGCCTCCCAAAGTGCTGAGATTACAGGTGTGAGCCATTGCCTCTGGCTTGTAAAGGATATTTCAAAGAATACAGATGAACAGCCAGATGGAAGAGATGCACAGGGCAAGGCATGTGGGAAGGGGTATGGAGCTTTCATGCTCTCTCCACGTCATCAGCTACCCAGAAGCTCATCTGGACCCCGACCCTTTGGGGTTTTACGGAGGCTTCATTATGTCAGCATTACCATTGGCAATTGGCGATTAACTCAACCTTCAGCCTCTCTCCCCTTTCTGGAGGTTGGGGGTTGAGGCTGGGAGTCCAAACCCTCCAATCTTGCCTTGGTCTTTCTGGTAAGCAGCCCCCCGTCCTGAAGCTACCTAGAGGCTCCCAGCCACCAATCATTTCATTGGCAAACCAAAGATACTTCAAGGGGTTTAGGAGCCAAGAGACCAAGCAAGGATTGAGACAATATATATATTTCTTATAAATAACATGATCACAAATAGTATTTTATATATTTCTCATAATAGCTGGTTGTGGTTACTCACACCTATCATCCCAGCTACTAAGAAGCTAAGGCAGGAGGATCACAGGCCCAGGAGTTTGCAGCTGTAGTGAGCTATGATTGTGCTACTGCACTCCAGCCTGGGTGACAGTGTGAGACCCTGTCTCTTAAAGTTCTTGTAACATCTTAGAACATTAACCAACCACAGATTATTGCCTTAACTCTGAAAAATAAAGTAATCATACTTTTACAAGATGTATTTTACATAAAGTTCTGGTGATATTTTACTCTGGTCATTGGAATATAGGAGCTTACCACCTGGTACCACTCTTCCTAAAGTGGTATACTATTTGGTATAGTACTGGCATACTATTTGGAAAGGGATGTGAAGTTGGCATGACCTGTCTAGGGTGAAGTCATGCTGTCTGCTATTCATTGTGGGCTTTACAGTAATGAGAGTGCTTCTGTTGTCAAGATGCTTCTGGGACACGTTAAAAAAAATTTAAGATTTCTCAGTTTGTGAAAAGGAAGGAGCACGAATGCTTTCAAGTTCCTATGACATGCTAGTCATCTTTCAGTGTGTCCCATTGTTGCACCCAGTAGTCTCGATGCCCAGCGTCACGGTGATTCCAAGTTTGCCTCTCTGCCCACTATAATTTGTGCTCCATGAAGTCCCAGGACATGAGGTTCTTGTTCATTTGTGCGTCTGGGCCCATATCCAAATATTAAACAATGTGACTTAATGTATTTATCATATTGTAAATATGGGTATCCCCAAGGCTCAGAAGTTAACACAGCATATCCACAGAGAGGTTTGACAGCATGGCTGTGGTGACTGGGAAGGCCTTATGCTTGCTCCTCCTTCTGCTGCTTGCCTTTGTGTGGGCATGGAAAGAACATTGAATTAGGTACTGGAAGACCTGGGTCCTGGTCTTGGAGATTTTACCAGAGCACCTGTGGGATATTGGTCAAGATGCCTGGTTTTAGTCCTGCTCCTTTGCTGTGAAAGAGGATCTTAAGGTGCCAACTCTGGCATTTTATTTTTTACTTATTTATTTTTAAATTATACTTTAAGTTCTAGGGTACATGTGTACAACATGCAGGTTTGTTACATGTATACATGTGCCATGTTGGTGTGCTGCACCTATTAACTCGTCATTTACATTAGGTATATCTCCTAATGCTATCCCTCCCCCTTCTCCCCACCCCTCGACAGGCCCCGGTGTGTGATGTTCCCCTTCCTGTGTCCAAGTGTTCTCATTGTTCAATTCCCATCTATGAGTGAGAACATGCGGTGTTTGTTTTTTTGTCCTTGGAATAGTTTGCTGAGAAGGATGGTTTCCAGCTTCATCCATGTCCCTATAAAGGACATGAACTCTTCCTTTTTTATGGCTGCATAGTATTCCATGGTGTATATGTGCCACATCTTCTTAAACCAATCTATCATTGATGGACATTTGGGTTGGTTCCAAGTCTTTGCTATTGTGAACAGTGCCACAATAAATATACGTGTGCATGTGTCTTTATAGCAGCATGATTTATAATCCTTTGGGTATATACCCAGTAATGGGATGGCTGGGTCAAATGGTATTTCTAGTTCTAGATCCCTGAGGAATCGCCACACTGTCTTCCACAATGGTTGAACTAGTTTACAGTCCCACCACCAGTGTAAAAGTGTTCCTATTTCTCCACATCCTCTCCAGCACCTGTTGTTTCCTGACTTTTTAATGATTGACATTCTAACTGGTGTGAGATGGTATCTCATTGTGGTTTTGATTTGCATTTCTCTGATGGCCCATGATGATGAGCATTTTTTTCATGTGTCTGTTGGATGCATGGATGTCTTCTTTTGAGAAGTGTCTCTTCATATCCTTCACCTACTTTTTGATGGGGTTTGTTTTTTTCTTGTAAGTTTGTTTGAGTTCCTTGTAGATTCTGGATATTAGCCCTTTGTCAGATGAGTAGATTGCAAAAATTTTCTCCCATTTTGTAGGTTGCCTGTTCACTCTGATGGTAGTTTCTTTTGCTGTGCAGAAGCTCTTGAGTTTAATGAGATCCCATTTGTCAATTTTGGCTTCTGTTGCCATTGCTTTTGGTGTTTTAGACATGAAGTCCTTGCCCATGCCTGTGTCCTGAATGGTACTGCATAGGTTTTCTTCTAGGGTTTTTATGGTTTTAGGTCTAACATTTAAGTCTTTAATCCATCTTGAATTAATTTTTGTATAAGGTGTAAGGAAGGGATCCAGTTTCAGCTTTCTACATGTGGCTAGCCAGTTTTCCCAGCACCATTTATTAAATAGGGAATCCTTTCCCCATTTCTTGTTTTTGTCAGGTTTCTCAAAGATCAGATAGTTGTAGATGTGTGGTATTATTTCTGAGGGCTCTGTTCTGTTCCATTGGTCTATATCTCTGTTTTGGTACTAGTACCATGCTGTTTTGGTTACTGCAGCCTTGTAGTATAGTTTGAAATCAGGTAGCGTGATGCCTCCAGCTTTGTTCTTTTGGCTTAGGATCGTTTTGGCAGTGCAGGCTCTTTTTTGGTTCCACATGAACTTTAAAGTAGTTTTTTCCAATTCTATGAAGAAAGTCATGGGTAGCTTGATGGGGATGGCATTGAATCTATAAATTACCTTGGGCAGTATAGCCATTTTCACGATATTGATTCTTCCTATCCATGAGCATGGAATGTTCTTCCATTTGTTTGTGTCCTCTTTTATTTCCTTGAGCAGTGGTTTGTAGTTCTCCTTGAAGAGGTCCTTCACATCCCTTGTAAGTTGGATTCCTAGGTATTTTATTCTCTTTGAGGCAGTTGTGAATGGGAGTTCACTCATGATTTGGCTCTCTGTTTGTCTGTTGTTGGTGTATAAGAATGCTTGTGATTTTTGCACATTGATTTTGTATCCTGAGATTTTGCTGAAGTTGCTTATCAAATTAAGGAGATTTTGGGCTGAGATGATGGGGTTTTCTAAATATAAAATCATGTCATCTGCAAACAGGGACAATTTGACTTCCTCTTTTCCTTATTGAATACCCTTTATTTCTTTCTCCTGCCTGATGGCCCTGGCCAGAACTTCCAACACTATGTTGAATAGGAGTGGTGAGAGAGGGCATCCCTGTCTTGTGCCAGTTTTCAAAGGGAATGCTTCCAGTTTTTGCCCATTCAGTCTGATATTGGCTGTGGGTTTGTCATAGATAGCTCTTATTATTTTGAGATATGTCCCATCAATACCTAATTCATTGAGAGTTTTTAGCATGAAGGGCTGTTGAATTTTGTCCAAGGCCTTTTCTGCATCTGTTGAGATAATCATGTGGTTTTTGTCTTTGGTTCTGTTTATATGCTGGATTACTTTTATTGATTTGTGTATGTTGAACCAGCCTTGCATCCCAGGGATGAAGCCCACTTGATCATGGTGGATAAGCTTTTTGATATGCTGCTGGATTCAGTTTGCCAGTATTTTATTGAGGATTTTTGCATTGATTTTCATCAGGGATATTGGTCTAAAGTTCTCTTTTTTTGTTATGTCTCTGCCAGGCTTTGGTATCAGGATGATGCTGGCTTCATAAAATGAGTTAGGGAGGATTCCCTCTTTTTCTATTGATTGGAATAGTTTCAGAAGGAATGGTACCAGCTCTTCCTTGTACCTCTGGTAGAATTCGGCTGTGAATCCATCTTGTCCTGGACTTTTTTTGGTTGGTAGGCTATTAATTATTGCCTCAATTTCAGAGCCTGTTATTGGTCTATTCAGGGATTAAACTTCTTCCTGGTTTAGTTTTGAGAGGGTGTATGTGTCCAGGAATTTATCTATTTCTTCTAGATTTTCTAGTTTATTTGCATAGAGGTGTTTATAGTATTCTCTGTGTACTCTGTATTTCTGTGGGATTGGTGGTGATATCCACTTTATCATTTTTTATTGCATTTATTTGATTCTTCTCTCTTTTCTTGTTTATTAGTCTTGCTAGCGGTCTATCAATTGTGTTTATCTTTTCAAAAAACCAGCTCCTGGATTCATTCATTTTTTGAAGGTTTTTTTGTGTCTCTGTCTCCTTCAGTTCTGCTCTGATCTTAGTTATTTCTTGTCTTCTGCTAGCTGTTGAATGTGTTTGCTCTTGCTTCTCTAATATTTTTAATTGTGATGTTAGAGTGTCAATTTTAGATCTTTCCTGCTTTCTCTTGTGGGCACTTAGTGCTGTAAATTTCCCTCTACACACTGCTTTAAATGTGTCCCAGAGATTCTGGTATGTTGTGTCTTTGTTCTCGTTGGTTTCAAAGAACATCTTTATTTCTGCCTTCATTTTGTTATGTACCCAGTAGTCATTCAGGAGCAGGTTGTTCAGTTTCCATGTAGCTGAGTGGTTTTGAGTGAGTTTCTTAATCCTGAGTTCTAGTTTGATTGCACTGTGGTCTGAGACAGTATGTTATAATTTCTGTTCTTTTACATTTGCTGAGGAGTGCTTTACTTCCAACTATGTGGTCAATTTTGGAATAGGTGCGATGTGGTGCTGAGAAGAATGTATATTCTGTTGATTTGGGGTGGAGAGTTCTGTAGATGTCTATTAGGTCTGCTTGGTGCAGAGCTGAATTCAATTCCTGGATATCCTTGTTAACTTTCTGTCTCGTTGATCTGTCTAATATTGACAGTGGGGTGTTAGAGTCTCCCATTGTTATTGTGTGGGAGTCTAAATCTCTTTGTAGGTCTCTAAGGACTTGGTTTATGAATCTGGGTGCTCCTGTATTGGGTGCATATATATTTAAGATAGTTAGCTCTTCTTGTTGAATTGATCCCTTTACTATCATGTAATGGCCTTCTTTGTCTCTTTTGATCTTTGTTGGTTTAAAGTCTGTTTTATCAGAGACTAGGATTGCAACCCCGGCCTTTTTTTTTGTTTTCCGTTTGCTTGGTAGATCTTCCTCCATCCTTTTATTTTGAGCCTATGTGTGTGTGTCTCTGTACGTGAGATGGGTTTCCTGAATACAGCACCCTGATGGGTCTTGACTCTTTATCCAGTGTGCCAGTCTGTGTCTTTTAATTGGAGCATTTAGCCCATTTACATTTAAGGTTAATATTGTTATGTGTGAATTTGATCCTGTCACTAGGATGTTCACTGGTTATTTTGCTCGTTAGTTGATGCAGTTTCTTCCTAGCCTCAATGGTCTTTACAATTTGGCATGTTTTTGCAGTGGCTGATACTGGTTGTTCCATTCCATGTTTAGTGCTTCCTTCAGGAGCTCTTGTAAGGCAGGCCTGGTGGTGACAAAATCTCTCAGCATTTGCTTGTTTGTAAAGGATTTTATTTCTCCTTCACTTATGAAGCTTAGTTTGGCTGGATATGAAATTCTGGGTTGAAAATTCTTTTCTTCAAGAACGTTGAATATTGACCCCCACTCTCTTCTGGCTTGTAGAGTTTCTGCTGAGAGATCAGCTGTTAGTCTGATGGGCTTCCCTTTGTGGGTAACCCGACCTTTCTCTCTGGCTGCCCTTAACATTTTTTCCTTCATTTCAACTTTGGTGAATCTGACAATTATGTGTCTTGGAGTTGCTCTTCTCGAGGAGTATCTTTGTGGCGTTCTCTGTATTTCCTGAATTTGAATGTTGTCCTCCCTTGCTAGATTGGGGAAGTTCTCCTGGATAATATCCTGCAGAGTGTTTTCCAGCTTGGTTCCATTCTCCCCGTCACTTTCAGGTACACCAATCAGACGTAGATTTGGTCTTTTCACATAGTCCCATATTTCTTGGAAGCTTTGTTCGTTTCTTTTTACTCTTTTTTCTCTTAACTTCTCTTCTCACTTCATTTCATTCATCTGATCTTCAATCACTGATAACCTTTCTTCCAGTTGATCGAATTGGCTACTGAAGCTTGTGCATTCGTCACGTAGTTCTCATGCCATGGTTTTCAGCTCCATCAGGTCATTTAAGGACTTCTCTATGCTGGTTATTCTAGTTAGCCATTTGTCTAATCTTTTTTCAAGGTTTTTAGGTTCTTTGTGATGGGTTCGAACTTCCTCTTTTAGCTTGGAGAAGTTTGATCATCTGAAGCCTTCTTCTCTCAACTCGTCAAAGTCATTCTCCGTCCAGCTTTGTTCTGTTGCTGGCAAGGAGCTATGTTCCTTTGGAGGGGGAGAGGCGCTCTGATTTTTAGAATTTTCAGCTTTTCTGCTCTGTTTTTTCCCCATCTTTGTGGTTTTATCTACCTTTGGTCTTTGGTGATGGTGATGTGCAGATGGGGTTTTGGTGTGGATGTCCTTTCTGTTTGTTAGTTTTCCTTCTAACAGTCAGGACCGCCAGCTGCAGGTCTGTTGGAGTTTGCTGGACGTCCACGCCAGACCCTGTTTGCCTGGGTATCACAGTGGAGGCTGTAGAACAGCGAATATTGCTGAACAGCAAATGTTGCTGCCTGATCATTCCTCTGGAAGCTTCATCTCAGAGGGGTACCCGGCCATGTGGGGTGTCAGTCTGCCCCTACTTGGGGGTGCCTCCCAGTTAGGCTACTCGGGGGTCAGGGACTCACTTGAGGAGGCAGTCTCTCCGTTCTCAGATCTCAAACTCTGTGCTGGGAGAACCACTGGTCTCTTCAAAGCTGTCAGACAGGGACATTGAAGTCTGCAGAGATTTCTGCTGCCTTTTGTTCGGCTATGCCATGCCCCCAGAGGTGGAGTCTACAGAGGCAGGCAGGCAGGCCTCCTTGAGCTGCAGTGGGCTCCACCTAGTTCGAGCTTCCCGGCTGCTTTATTTACCTACTGAAGCCTCAGCAATGGTGGGCTCCCCTCCCCTAGCCTCACTGCCACCTTGCAGTTCGATCTCAGACTGCTGTGCTAGCAATGAGCAAGGCTCCATGGGCGTGGGACCCTCCGAGCTAGGCACAGGATATAATCTCCTGGTGTGCCGTTTGCTAAGACCATTGGAAAAACGCAGTATTAGGGTGGGAGTGACCCAATTTTCCAGGTGCCGTCTGTCACAGCTTCCCTTGGCTAGGAAAGGGAATTCCCTGACCCCTTGCCTTCCCGGGTGAGGCCATGCCTTGCCCTGCTTCAGCTCATGCTCAGTGGGCTGCACCCACCGTCCTACACCCACTGTCCAACAAGCCCCAGTGAGATGAACCTGGTACCTCAGTTGGAAGTGCAGAAATCACCTGTCTTCTGCGTCGCTCACGCTGGGAGCTGTAGACTGGAGCTGTTCCTATTCGGCCATCTTGGAACCCAACCCAAGTCTGGCATTTTTTGGTTTTCTCTGTGTATTGACTATGATTATAGAGGATAAATGGATATTGATATTATTAAATCGTCATTTACAGAAGGCACACAACTTATATCCTTTAAACAAAGTTCTCCAACCAGTAGGGTATACTTGCTGGTAGTGCTTACAGCTGCCACCATTCTTCACTGGGGCTCAGAGTGGATGCCTGGAGGAAAAAAACAAATGAATCTTTTAGCTCCTAGTTACTGTTAGCATTTTTACCAGAAAACAATTTAAAAAATGACACAAGTAAGTCTTCACCTATCAAGGCTGAGTGTGGTGGCCTATACTTGTAATCTCTGTGCTTTGGGAGGCCAACGCAGGAGGATCTCTTGAGTCCAGGAGTTTGAGACCAGCCTGGGCAACAAAGCAAGACCCCATCTCTACAGAAAGTTAAAATTTAGCTGGGCATGCTGGCACATCCCTATAGTCCCAGCTACTTGAGAGGCTGAGTTGGGAGGATCCCTTGAGGTCATGAGTTGGAGTCTACAGTGAGCTGTGATTACAGTGTGAGTCTACACTGCACTCCAGTCTGGGTGAAAGAGATCCTGTCTCTCAAAAAACAAGTGATTCTCCTGGGAAGAGATTTGTTTAAAAAGTCTGCACCTCTATTGATGATAACTTTGAATGTAAATGGATTAAATTCTCCCACTTAAAAGATATAGATTGACTGAATGGATTAAAAACCACCATCATGACTCGACTGTATGCTGCCTACAAGAAACCTCACCTGTAAAGACAGGCCAAAAGTGAAGGTATGGAGAAAGATATTGCATACAAATGGAAGCCAAAAAAGAGCAGAAATAACTATACTTACATGAGATAAAATAGACTTTAAGTCAAAAACTGTAAAAAGAAAAGTCATTATGTAATGAAACAAGGATCAATTCATGCAAGATATAATCATATTTTTTTATTAAGAAAATTTTTTTGTAGAGATGGGGTTATGCTATGTTGCCTGGCTAGTCTCAAACTCTGGGTCTCAAAGCAGTCCTCCTGCTTTGGCCTCCTAAGGTGCTGGGATTATAGGCATGAGCCACTGTGCCAGGCCTGAGGATATTATCATTATAAATATATATGTACCCCACACTGGATGACCCAGATATAAAGCAAATATTATTAGATTTAAAGGGAGAAATAGACTCTAATACAATAGTAGTTGAGGACTTCACTCTACTCTCAGCATTGGACAGATTTTCTAGACATAAAACCAATAAATATTGGATTTAAATTGCACTTTACACCAAATGGACCTGACATTTACAGAACATTCTAATAGGTGCAGAACACTCTAATAGCTGCAGAACACACGTTCTTTTCATCAGCACATGGAACATTCACCAGACTAGTTCTGGAACCCACTTCCTGCCTTAGTGTTCTTTCCACCACAGTGCATGATAATTCCGACAGAACGCCTTTTATTTGTACCTTATTAGTTGTAGGGGGAAAGCTTTTTCATGTACAAAAATGCTGTAATTTTCTGATTTAATAAAGTAATTCCACTGATGTTTTTATTTACTTCTTGATATACATGTTTT